AAGAAAATCTCACTATTTTAAATGCCTTCTTGATCTGCTCCTGAACCTCCTTGTGTGGGTGATGGGGGTAGGCAAAAGTGTTACTGTATTGATGAGAACGATTCTTCGGGGGGAGGGGGAAGCTATTGTTTTGTATTTAAAGGACAGTTAAAGCTCTGAAAGTTATGTCGCCGGCTTTGACCAGCCCAGCCCAGCACCTCTCTCAGGGTTCTATCTTCCCCAAACCTGCTGGGTTGTGTGGACCAAAATCTTGGCCCCAAGAGGTGGAGTGGTCATTTCTAGGCCCTGGAGCTTCCAAAGCTTTTGTAGAAATGAGGATATCTCTGACACTTGGGGGAGCAAATAAAGCAGATGGAGTGTGCAATGGGGTGGGGATCCGGGCCCTGGCCATACAGGCATTTAGGGGTAAGGTTCAGGGAAGGGGCCTCTTGCTCAGGCCTGCTCTCTGGGGCCCAGGTGCCCAAAGCCATGCTTTCAGTTTTCCCCGTGCCAGCCTCATTCTCAGGCCTCAAAAGGATCCCACATGAAACCCCACACTCTCTCTGGAACCCGAGCTGACAAAATATGGGAATGATGGAAAATCAAAACAGGGGCGTGGCCGACTGACTCCTATCCGAATGGGACTTTTTTCGGGTGGGGGTTGGATGAAGAGAAGAGAAGGCTCTGGCGAAAAGTCGAGCTGGAGAGGATGAGCTGAATCAAATTTCTGCTCTGTCATTTTTTTCCCAAGTAATGACCTACGCAAAATTCAATATGACCCAGCGAACTGCGCGAGCATATTATAGTAACTGCCTGCTCGTGGGGGAGGCTGGGAGAGAGGTGAACCGCAGGTCACGGCGTCTAAAAATTATTAAAATGTTTGAGAGCCTCGTGACGCGCCTAGCTGTTTAACAAAGACTGCCAAAGTATGAGATTAACACGAAAACTTGCGCTTCCAAAACAAAAACACACCAAAAAAAAAAGTCACGTTCCGGCTTCTGAGGGAGCCCGTGGCTGTGTCCGCCGCCGCGGTCCGGTTTTCCGGACACACAATAGTGGACAGGAGAGAGCTCAGCTGTTGCCCGGCGCGTCCGCGGGCGGCTCGGCGGCCGGCGGGGCTGGGGAGCCTCCCGGTGAGTACCCTCGCCCGCGCCCCCTCTGGGCCTTTCTCTCCTCCGCGCCGCCGCCGCCGGTGCGCAGGCCGGCTGGGGACTCGCCTCCGCTCGGGCCTTCGGTTTCGCTCCCTCGCTGAGTCCCTTCTCCCCGCCAACAAAAGGTGATGATTCCTAGCGGACTGGGCACGCCTGGCGTATCCTCTCTCCTTTGTTATTATTCAACAGCAAATCTCCTTGGACCGGCTGTTGGGGGAAAAAAGTGTTAGCCGTCTCTCCCGGATCTGCAAGGGGGAAAAAATTTGGAACCATAAAGTTGAAAACTTTTTTCTCTCAGTTTGGAAGAAGCCCTTCGTCATGAATGGGATCTGCAGAGTTCGGGCGAGAGGAGGCGAGAGGCGCAAAGGTAACAAAGCCCGGGCCCGGGCTGGCGTGTTTTGATCGTTTTATGAGCTCTTTTCACAACTGAAAGAAGAAACACTCTCTCGCCTCTTCCTTTTTCTTTTTTAACTTTCTTGGCTGGGTTTTTATGGTGGATGCTTCAGCAGGTTTGCTCCCTTTTATGATGACTGATGCTTGGGTCAGAGGGAGAGAAAGAGGGGCCTCGACACCTGGAGAGTGTTTGAACTGGTTGGGACTGAGGTGTCAGGGCCCATGAAAAACCCCAGAGAAGACGGTTGTTTTGTGAGGCAGTTCAGAAGCGCTTTTCTGGTTTTGGAAAATGCAGGCAGGCACAGCGAGCCCCAGCATGTGTGCATGGGTGTGTCTAGTGAGGTCCACATGTGGTCGGTGTGTTCCTGTGACTCTGCTTGTCTACACTGGGTACTGGTGTCCCCTATGCCTGTTTACCAGTGAGACGTTGTCACTGCTGCCTCTTGGAAAAATCAAATCCAGTGCTTGGATGGAATGTTCCAGCTTTGGAGCGGGTATAAGTGGATATGTTCTTTTTTTTCTTCTTGTGTCTAGCTTGGGATTCTAGACAAATATGTGCTACTCTCTGGAGCAGGAAACTGCTCAGTTCACAGACAAGGTGGACTGATGCAGAAATATTTCTCTTCTGCTCTGTCCCCCCAGCCTTCTTCCTGGAGGAGCAATGTTGGTTTGGTTTGGTTTGGTTTCCCTTTGCTCTCCTAATTTGAGGTCTCTGTTCTCTCCTCTGCAGCCCTGTTTCTTAGGCTGAGGGAGTCAGTGGGCTCTGCAGCCGACCTGAATGTGTTGGCCCTTTTTCCCTGAGGCCTCACTTAGGGTTTGGAGGCGGGAGGCTGGCAGGAGAGAGAGTTCATGGAGAGGCCACGTTTTCTAGGCGATTAGCTCAGTATTAGAACCACAAAATGACCTCGGAAGCCCCTTGACCTCGCTGAGACTGGACATTGTGTTGGCATTTGCCTCCTGCCCAGGAGGGAGAGTCACACCTCTGCAGGGAGGGGTCCTTGGCCCATCATATGTCCCATCTTCTCCATCCCCCTCTAGGCCCCAAACCCATCTTTGCTATTTTGGAAATTTTGGATTATTTTTCTATTACTGCCCACTGGGGGAAAAAAACGTAAAGATTTTTAGCCCAAGGGTCCAGTTGGGGGACGAAAGTAGGGTGCTAATCTGTCTCTCTGTACACAGCACCTTCAGCAGTCCAGGCTCCAGCCATCCTCCCCGCAACCACTCCCAGGTCCAGTTCATCTCTTTACTATTTCACCTGGAGGGAACTGAGGGAAGAAAGACAAAGGGAGAAGATATGAGAGGTTGGAGGGGCCTAATCCACAAGGCTTCAGAGGGCCAGGGGAATAAACTCCTGGGCTGCGAGGAGAGAAAGGGCTTATCCGCCCTGAACATTGCTTCAGAGGCTGTCATCTCCCTGAGGGCTGACATCCAAATCCACAGCCTGTCAACCCATTTTCTGAAGTTCATTTGTTGAGGAAGCTATTTCTATAACTACCTTTACCTCTTTCCCCTAATTCTCAATCTCCTCAATAATGAAAAAAGCCCTTGGAGTGCCTCACCCACCAGAGGAGCAAGGGAAATGGGAGGAGGATCAGTGCAGGCTATTCTGAGTACTTTCCAGGGCCTGCTGTCCCAGGTTAGCCAAAGTTTCCAGAAACTTTTAAGAAATAGGTGAAGGATTTGCCAAACAGTGAGCCCTGAACATAGAGCCTTTCCAAAAACTGTATTCTGTTTGCTGTATCTTAAAAATCCACACCAGCAGCCACCCTCTTAGGGAGAGACAGAGACAAAGAGAAAGAGAAAGAGAGACAGATACAGACAGACGCTGGCTGGGAAGATGAAATGTTACCCTTCAGTTAAGACTAGGAGAGACAGAACCTTGCTGGGATATGTGGGTTGTTGGTTTGCATTTTGTAAATTGTTTCTTGACATTTGGGGACTCTATCTCAGGCAAGAAATAACTGGAGTGGTTGATACTCTCTCCTTTGTCCCTGGGTGGCATAAGTAGAGGGGCTGGAGGCCTCAGGAAAGACAGAGGATGAGCACAAAGCTAGCTAGGCTGCTCCTGGACTAAAAATATATGGGGCTCAGGGAGATGTGTATTCATTACCTGTAAGGGCAGATAGCCAGTTGTGGGCCTTCTACAGGCTCAAGTGACAAAGACCTAGTCGCCGAGGACTTTACAAACTGCTTTCTGCAATGTGAGGATTAGGGCCCACCAAAGGGAAAAGGAGAGAGACCATAGTCAGGGAAGCCTGGGGTTCACTAAGGGGAACTGCCAGATCTCCCATTTCCTTCACTCCAGACAATCCTAGTGCCACTCCAGTCCTCCCAACCTTTTGACTTCTTTCCCTCTTTCTCCCCAGTTCCCTCGGCCCTCCCCATTCTCCCTCCTACTTCCACCCGCCTGTCCTGGGCAGAGGGGGTTGCCCAGTTCTGCCAGAGCCCTTGAAGGCGGCCCCAGCGCTGGCAGTGGGTCTCCCTGGGAAGCGGCAGCTGGGGAGGGGGTCTGGTTGGAAAACGGAGTTGGGAAGTTTCTCAGCGTGAGTTGAGCGCTGACGGATTTGTGATCAGCCATAAAACTGGCGCGTTCAGATTCGTAAATCAATCTCGCCTTTCTCACAGTGTAAACGTTCGCTTTATCGGCAGCAAGAAAGTGCTCGGCTCGCGATCAGGCGCTTGTTTATTTGAACGTGGACATTCCCAGGATCCGAAAAGAGTATGGTCATTTTAACAGAACCTGCTGGCGTGCCTTCGTGTCATTTTGCTGTTCTTTTTCTTGTCCTTAAAAATTATTTCTCCGTTTTAGAGATTGCTGTCTTCCCACATCCAGCATTTCTCTCTCCTCTCTCTGCTCTCTCTCTATTTTCATTTTAGACTTTAGCAGAGTGTTTTTCTCTGGAGGACCATTTTTAATGGATTTGTGGCCAGAACGTTTCAGGGAGTTGCCCTCGCTGGAGCCGGGAGCAGGGCCCACATCGGGATCAGGCTGAATTCAATACCAGTCTGTGTTTTGTATCTGGACAATCAAAGCTGACCACCTCCCCTACAGAGTCCAGGCCTGGCCGGCGCCCCCACCCCATGAGGCCAGAGCAGATTCCAGTGCTCTTAGCTGGGGCAGAAGCTGTGCAGCTGCCACTGTAGCTGGAACCTCCGAGGCCGACACCGGGGTGGCTGTTTCTTTGGGGCTTGTTAAGACAACCGGGTCCTCAACCTTCTCTCCACTGAGTTGCTTTTGGTTTAGACCCCTTCGAACAAGCCGGGGGAGGCCCCTCAGACCCCTGCTCCCGTACCCTGAAGCTCATTCTTCCTGGATTCCCTGCCTGCCCCGGAGGCTGTGGTCCTGGCTGCCTCCAGAGCTGCTGAGGACAGATAAGGCTGCGACTTCTTCAGGAATGTCTTTTCTGCTTCCCTTTGCATCCCCACCCCCCATCCCATGCCCCGGCCGAGAACTCTGATTCTAGTTGCACGTAACTGGTCAAGTTTGGATGGGGGGTTGTTTTTGTTTTATTTTGTTTATATTTGAGTTGAAGGGGTCTGTGTGTGTCTCTCTCTTTAGGCCTGGGGAATAGATAGTCCCTGGTATTTAACCCTTTAACAGGCATAGCCATCCCCCATCTTTTTCCCACTGATCAGCCTCCATTGTTTGTTGATTGGAAGCTCGGGGTGCTAACACCTGGGAAATAGGGATCCTGGGGCTGCCAGGCTGACTTCAAAGCTTTTCTTTTCTTTTCCCTCCTCTCCTGTTCAAATCTCCAGCTGTCTTCACTGGTGGGTTTGGGAAGGGGGGGAAATGAGACAGGGTGTGACATAGGTAGAGAGAGGCTGACAGTCCGATTCTTTTGTGTAGAAACCTTAGTCCCAGTCTTTGTCTCTAGAATCTATTTTCAAACGGTCAGTCGCATTTGATTTCCTATAGTAGTAACAACACAACAGGGAAAAAAGTCCCCCTTGCGGTTATTCTCAACTCTGGAAGCTCCAGAGTAATCTCTTCACCCTGTCCCTTTTTTGCCCCTTCAAAAGGTACCAGAAAAGATCAAAACGAGAATAAAGCCAGAAGCCCCATTATTTATCCACTTATACCATGGACTTATGAAGTGTTTATTTTCAAAGTGGCTCCTTCAGAAATTTTGTCCATTATTTAGGAAGAGAGGGAGTGGGTCTCACTCAAGTAAATATCCCCAGGAGTTGGGGAAAAAATGGAGTTGGGGAGGGAACCTTAATCCTAAAGGATGCAGAGAGAAGAACTGGAAGCTGAGAAATCCAGGGGCTTGGAGAAGGGCTCTGAGCCCACCCCACCCCCACCCCCTAGACGCCCCTGCAGACTATTTCTGCACCTCCACGAACTAAGCAGAAGCAGGAGGAGAAGGGAGAGAGGAGAGGTGGGCTGTGGGTAAGTGTGTGTCCATGGGGGTTAGGGAGCTGCAGATGTAGTAGGTATGGATGTGAGTGTGGGAGACAGACGGAGACCTCACTACTGTTCCATTGGTGGGTTGAGGGGGAACTTATTTTGCAGGAAAATTTCTCCTCCTGAAGGGGAAGGTCATAGTGGTCCTTTGAGCCTGAAATCGAAAGACCCCCTTCCCCCTCCCGGTCACGTGATTCATTAAATAATTAATGCCGAGGTTGCAGAATAGATATGTATTCGTCAGGAAAATCGCAGGCTCGGTCTCCCTGTTTCTGACGTGCAATTCAACTGTCCTTTGAAAAACAAGCCTGTACCCCGAGAAAAAAAAAGAGAGGGGGGAGAGAGAGAGGGAGAGAGAGAGAGAGAAAGAAAGGGAGACAGCAATAAAACAGCCCCGCAGCCGGAGCCACACCGCGGGCTGGGGTATTGTAAGTAGAAGGGATTTCTCACTACCTACCGCGTCTTATATGTCCATGTAAATTTATTGTTTGTTATTAATGTTATTGTCGTAAAATGTGACAAATAGCCATCTTCATTTCCTGCCATTTCTCTTCACACGGTGCTCTGTGTGTTTATGCCCATTGAGGCATTGCATAGAGATTTTAGGAATATTCTTCTTTTCTCTCTCTCTCTTTCTCCCTCCCTCCCTCTCCCTCTCTCCCTCTGTCCTCCAACCTTTTTCTTGATTTATAGCAATATGGGTGTCAGCTTCTCAGCCGGCATGCCAGCCATTGTGTGTGTGTGTGTCCGCGCGTGTGTGTGCGTGCGCGTCTGCGTGTGTTTGTGAGCGAGTTGTGTTGTTTATGGCCATGTCTTCGATAAATCATTTTTCACGGAAAATGATGTGGAAGCTGGGCTGTTTCTGCGGCCGGCCGGGAGAGAGTCGCTCTCGGAGGCACTTCCTCCCTCTCTGCTCTGCTCCCAGGAGTTGGTTATTTCAGACGATTTACAGTAATATATCAGCAGTTAATATGAAAGCTCTATAGCTGGAGGTCTTAAATTACAGCATCTGTGATTATCAATTAAAGCGAGATTTTCATAAATTTGGTAAACCAGAAATGCCTCATTGGCATATAAACCCAGTCAATGACCATGGTCTAATATAAAAATTATATTTGTGAGCCTGATAGAGCCAACATTCCTGCAGCAGCAGACAGAGCTCCATTTTTTAGCAGCTCCCCTCCAGGAGTTTGGCTTCTCCAACTCCAGCCCTGGATGAACAAACCCAACTCTGAAGGCAGAAGGAGCCTTAGAGTAAGAGAGGTGGAAGTGGAGAAAGAAATTACTGGAGTTGAAGGCAAATATTTTTGTGATCAATGGAGACCAAATCAAAGTTCTGTGCAATTGGAAAGGGATGGGAGGGGTTCCGTTACATTATTAAAGCTTAATTTATAGGACTGATGTGTCTGGGGGGTGGTCAAAGGTGGAAAAGGAATCACCCAAATTGGGGGAGACAATGGAGGCAAGCAGAGGGTGAAGGGCAGGGAGAGAAGCTGAAAGCTTTGGCTCCCCACCCTCCTGGCTAACAAAACAAGGAAATGAATTCACACCCCAGGAGCCTTCCTTTGACCTGCTGAAACAAAGAAAAGTTTCCTCAGCAGTGAGGGACTCTGTGTTTGGGGCTAAAGTGGGGAGAAGTTCTCCGAAGTTTTTCTAGAAAAGAAATGTTCTAGGAATCAGGTGGTCCCAGAAAGTTGGGAGTGTTGGAGGATGTTGGGTGTGTTCTTTTAACTAAGTCCCCATCCAAAAAGGGAGCAAACGGGGTGCAGATTGGAGAGGGAGGGGAAGAGCTGTTAACTTTCTCCTATAGTTTCATGTGGAGGTCACAGTTCCTTCCTACTAGGGGAGAGGCTGCTGGTCAAGAGCAAAGCCAGAGGTGGCTTTGGGGAATGTTCTGCACTGTGCCCCAAAGTTGTGATGGATGAGGTGCAGAGGGCCAGAGCCTTCACCAACTCCAGTCCCAGCTGTTGGCCCCTCATTCCCTGACTGGAGCCAGGCCAACTGACTTTATAGCCACGATTATCTGTGATATTTAACTCTGCCTGCTAGTGTAAACCTTTGAGCAGGGAAGTTAGAGCAACGCCGCGCCCAGGTGTTAATTATTCATGGCATCCACTACGTGGAGTGGCAGCTTAGGCCCCAGTCCCTGCAGCATCCAGGAGCTCGCTCCCACACTCTGCTCCAAGTGAACACTGAGTCTCATCCATGTTAACAAGGGATTCTCAGTGGGTAGTGGGTGAAGCCTCCCAATTCAGGAGTCTCAGTTGAAAAGGGTTTGGGGAGAAAGAGAAGGCCAGGACCCAAGGCTGGGATGGGTAGAGGCACTGTCTGACCTGGATAAAAAGAACTAGGGAAAAGTCTGGATACAGGGGCAGCTTTGACAGCACTGGAGATTGTGAGGAGGTGGGAAGGGCTGGCAGAGGCAGCAAAGAGACCTGGGGCATAGGGGCTCCAAACCTTTCAGTCTCATTCCCCACCCACTCCTTGAGTGTTGGAGAATCCCACACACATTCAGTGTGAGAGGCAAGCAGTTCTACTTCTCCCTCATCTGGAAAGTGTTGGGGGGTATGACTGTGAAGAGGGTGCGTTCTCCCTCAAACCGGTGGTCCAGAGTTAGGGCAAAGTCTTGGAGTTTTTGAGAGAGCAGGGAAGGATCACTTCTTCCATGGGGAGGAGGAGGGACATGACAGAGAAGGAAGAGGGTAGAATCATTTGTATTAGCTTCTGAATTCAGCATGCTTTGAAAGATGGGAAAGAAAAGGATCTGCTCTTTGGGCCAGCCCATAGCTAGCATGGAGAGCCAGTCCCACAGGCCCCTTCCCCCTGCGTTTGCAACTCCTCCTCCCCAACCCTTTTCCATCTCCCCTCCTGCTGCTACCTTTGCCTGTGACGTGGAAGTCTGACCAACCACCCCCACCCCCACTCCACCAGCTTTTCCTCTTTATTCTTTCAGCCCTCTTCAGGTCTTTGTCTCCTCTGGCCCAGAGGAGAGGAGGTGACACTGATACCCCCTCCCCTTCCCTTTCCCCAACACGCACAGACTCTTCCCCAGGAGACAAAGCAAGGGGACCATCCCTTGCCACCATTATCTGGTAAATCCCCCATGTGATGCCTAATGCCTTCCATCCAGGCATCTAGGCCTACCCCAAATCAGCAAGTTTGAAAGGACTTTGTTGTTTATATATACATTTGCTTCATTTAGCTATGAAGCACCCTGTCTCTTACCAGTCCTGCACCCTCCACCCCACTGATTTGCTTTTGTGTTGTTCAGGGGTTGGGATAGAATGCATCTGGTAGACAGAGCTCTAAGAAAGCTGCTGACTCTGTCTTCTCCCCTAACTCTCTGCTGGTATCCTCTCTATATAATTGCAGTGTTTATCTCTGTGCCTTTAAGGAGGCAGGCTGCTAACGCTTTAGTGACCAGAGGAATTGGATAGAAAGATGAAGAGTGAGATGAGGAAGAGAGGGACCCAGAGAGAGAACAAGCAGCAGGATCCCTTTCTGGGATGGGAAGTCAAGGCTGAGCCCAAGGAGGTGATGACAGGGAGAGTGGAAACAAAGGCCAGTCAGAGGGGAAGGGAGGCTGTCCTGGAGGAAGGAGCCCCACAATTCACAAGGGGACACACACACAGAGTTAAGTGAGAACAAGGGCAGTGGGAAGGAAACTACCCCTTTTGTCCCCTTCTCTCTAGAAGAGAATTTCTCTGGATAGAGGGTGGGTTCCCCCACAGAGGAAAGGGAAGAAGAGACTCAACCTAATGGGTGAGCCCAGAAGTGATTTCTGGAGACACTCCTAAATCCTTTGCAAGGCTCAATTCAAATTCACTGAAGACACTGAGAGACGCAGAATTGGAAAAAGACAAAGGGGCTGTGAGAAAGGAACGGAGACAACAGAGATGGTTAGAAAAGACAGAGAGACCCAACACAGAAAAAAAGCCCAAACCCTTTGGGGAGCAGGCACAGAGGGAAGCCCCTCCAGGCTCCCTGCTCCCTAGCAGCCTTCTTTACAGGAAGCTGCCCAAAGCCCAGGCCATCTCAGAAACAACTGCCTCTAGAGTAGGCCCTTGGGGGTGCTAAATCAGGTGTGAGGCAGCTGTGGCAGGAGCTGAAGTGCCAGGGAATGGCCAAGATGTCCAGGACACTTCAGCCTCCACCACAATCACCAGCATCAGTAACTTAATCATTGGGACCTCCCCAAACAGAATTTCATCATGGGGGTGGGGGGAGTTGGGACTTTCACACCTGGACCCTGGAATCCTTTCTTGGCTTTTCTTCCCCCTTGTGGGTTTGGTCTCTTTTTTTCTCTAGGGACCTGGGGAAGTTGTTGATCTTCCAGCCGCCTAAGAACTTTCACCTCCATTCCACATCTCCTCCCTCAAACTCCCAGCCTTAACAAGCGGATGCTTCCCCTACTAATCTCCTTCCTCCCCCATCTTACAGGAAAGAACAAGAAAAGGAAAAAGAGAAAGCAAGTTCCTACCAGCCTAAGCAGCTTTAGAAAACTCGAGGGAAAAGGGGAGATGCAAATCTTTCTCGCCCGTCTGATCCTTCCTATTGCCCCCTCGCCATTGCTCTGTTCCCTCCATTGCCGCCCTCCCTGTCCCCACTCCTGTCCTGCCCAGAACTCTCTCCCTTCCCCTCCCTTCTCTGCCGGGTCGGACATATGGAACCCATTTCGCTGGTGACATTGAAGAGTCGCCGGTGTGCCCGCCTTCCGCCATGGCGCCCCCGGCGCTCCCTACGCCTCGCCGTGCCCCTGTCAGTTGCCGCTCCTCTCGCCTGGCAACTTGGCCCGCTCTCAAAGCCCGAGTTCAGCTCGGTGCCAGACGAGCCCGGGGTTCCCGCAGCCCTGCGCGGCCCGGACGGAGTGGGAGCTTCTCAGGAAACTGGCGTCTGCCGCGCCCGGAGTGCCAGATCCGCGCGCTCCTGGGGCCCTGGAGGCCGAACAAAGCCGGGGGCGGGGGCGGGGGCGGGGTGGGGGCGAGCGCATCCGGGCCTCTCCCCCAGCTCGGCGGGACGCTCGGGGGTTGCTGGGGGTTGCTGCGGGTTGAGCGACTAGGATGCGGCTGGCTGCGGCGGCGGAGCCCCAGCCTGGGCCGAGGGTCCGGGGCCTGGCAGTCGGCCCCCGCGCGCACCCAGCGCCCGGCCGCCCGCCGTTGCCCGCGCCCTAGCGGAAGACCGCACAGGTAAGTGTGGGGTGCGGAGCCGGGGCGCTCGGAAACAGTGGTCTTTTTTTCCTTTGCCTTCAAGGAGGGGAGATTTGTCGCCTGCCGCTCGCTCTGGGGCTCGATGTGAATATATATTATGTCTGCCTGTTCTCCCCTCGTCGGTGGCTAAGGTAAGCTGGACTGAAATAGGCTATCAGTTTGTGCTTCGATGTCCCCCCCCAACCCCCATTTCAGGCCGCCACGCACCTGGAGGGCGACTACCAGCGCTCAGCTTGCTCGCTGCAGTCCCTGGGCAACGCTGCCCCACATGCCAAGAGCAAGGAGCTCAACGGCAGCTGCATGAGGCCGGGTCTGGCCCCCGAGCCCCTGTCGGCCCCGCCTGGCTCACCCCCGCCCAGTGCCGCACCTACCAGTGCCACTAGCAACAGCAGTAATGGGGGCGGGCCCAGCAAAAGTGGTCCCCCAAAGTGCGGTCCCGGCACCAACTCCACCCTCACCAAACAGATATTCCCCTGGATGAAAGAGTCGAGGCAAACGTCCAAGCTGAAAAACAACTCCCCCGGCACAGGTACCAGTTCTCTGCCTTCCTTGTCCTCAGCTCTCCCCTTCCCACCCCTCCCCCTCGGATCCAGCAGAGGGCTGTGGTGGCGGCGGCGGTGGCGGCGGCGGCGGAGGCAGTGGTGGCAGCGGGGGCGGTGGCGGCGGCGGCGGGGGAGGGGACAAGAGCCCCCCGGGGTCGGCGGCGTCCAAGCGGGCGCGGACGGCGTACACGAGCGCGCAGCTGGTGGAGCTGGAGAAGGAGTTCCATTTTAACCGCTACCTGTGCCGGCCTCGCCGTGTAGAGATGGCCAACCTGCTGAACCTCAGCGAGCGGCAGATCAAGATCTGGTTCCAGAACCGGCGCATGAAGTACAAGAAGGACCAGAAGGCCAAGGGATTGGCCTCGTCGTCGGGGGGCCCATCTCCAGCCGGCAGCCCCCCGCAGCCCATGCAGTCCACGGCCGGCTTCATGAACGCCTTACACTCCATGACCCCCAGCTACGAGAGCCCGTCCCCACCCGCCTTCGGTAAAGCCCACCAGAATGCCTACGCGCTGCCCTCCAACTACCAGCCCCCTCTCAAAGGCTGCGGCGCCCCGCAGAAGTACCCTCCGACCCCGGCGCCCGAGTATGAGCCGCACGTCCTCCAAGCCAACGGGGGCGCCTACGGGACGCCCACCATGCAGGGCAGTCCGGTGTACGTGGGCGGGGGCGGCTACGCGGATCCGCTGCCGCCCCCTGCCGGCCCCTCCCTCTATGGCCTCAACCACCTTTCCCATCACCCTTCCGGGAACCTGGACTACAACGGGGCGCCCCCTATGGCGCCCAGCCAGCACCACGGACCCTGCGAACCCCACCCCACCTACACAGACCTCTCCTCTCACCACGCGCCTCCTCCTCAGGGTAGAATCCAAGAAGCGCCCAAATTAACACACCTGTGATGGGAAAGGGCGAACGAGGATTAGGGGATGGGGAGGAAGAGAGAGACTGTGGAGCTCTGGGGGGCAACCTGGAGGTCTGAAAAGAGGAGCCAGAGAAGGTGGTACCCAGGCTTCCTGGTCAGAACCGGCCTGGAGCTCCTTCCCTTCCCCCTGGCCTGAGAGGTTGCTTTTAAGTCTTCCACCCCTTGTTCCATCTGCCTGCCAACCCATCGGAAAGGAATCCACATCATATTGGAGATGACCCCATCAACCCCAGGGCTCCAGCACTACCAAGTTGGAATTCCACGCCCGGGAGTGGGGTAGAGGAAGACGAGACAGGACGAGGCAGAAAAGCACATTTTAAAAACCAGACAAGATGGCTAGGCCATCACCAACCAACGGACTTACCTTACATCTTTGTAGGTAATTCCCCCCAAATCTTGATTTTTTTTTTTCCTCAATTATCCTTTAAAAAATAAGAAAACACATTTCAAACCCAAAAGGCACAAAACACGTTCCCTTCCAACTTTCCCAAAACCTCAAATTTGTTCCCATTTGAGGTTTATTGAGGTACACTTCTAGCCCCCGGTTTTTCTGCTCTAGAACATTCATATCTATACATCCCACCCCCATCAATTACAGTTTTTAGAGGGCTCAGGGATGGTGAGAGATCCTGAAAGAGCTGCCTATATTATAAATTATATACATTTTTTTTTAAGGAAAAGTGTGGAGGCTAGGGCAGGCAGGTTGTTAGGACTGAAGGTTTGCCCATTCTGCTGCCTCCATCTCAGCTCCAGCTCCATCCCCCTCTCCACAGAAAGCAGTTGGTGACACGAGGTTCTATACTTTTCTTCTGTTGCTCTCTTGACTTAACGTGAAAACAGGGTATATTTGAACAAACTGTCCCAGGCAGGGGCTGGGCAGGGCCTGTGTGCCTTGCTCAGCCTCCTGACAGGACACTTTTGTTGCACTTAGAATTTACATTTTAATGGATGTAAAAACAACTGTGAGAGATGTCTGGGCCTGCAGAAGTCCAGCATTGCTCAAAAAAGCGTGTGTTCTAGTGAACATTTTCATATATATTTATTGGTTATAGCCTGTTAAAATATTTTCTTTTTTGTATTATTTATCCCCCTACATTATGTATTTATATGAGGGAAAAAAAGGAAAAAATTGTACTTTTTTAGTATTTACCTGTTACAAAGGACATTGTGTTTCCTGTCATGTAAAACCAGCTATTTTAGTTACTATTGTACTCTAGAAAAGAGCTGTAGATTTATGTTAAACTCGTACTTACGAACAATTGTAATTAGTTCTAAAAGGCATGAACTCAGCTCCTAATCGTCACTGTATAGTCCTGAATTTGTAGAACTAGAGTTAATTCCCTCTTGGAACTTTCTTTGTTCTTCAGTAGTTACTTTTTTCCTTACCTAAAAGGGTTGTCTGTCAAACAATTCTTGAATAAACTTTCTGTTATCAATTTTATCTTGTCCTGGTGGTCCAATTTAGATAGCAGA